AGTGACGGCTCAACAAAGGTGCGATTGGTCCCAGTCCCACCCGAGCCTCCTAAATCGATCCAGGAGGTCCACTCACCTCCCCACGAGCCTCCTCTGTCCCCCCGCGCCGAAAGCCCAGTTCTCTCAAAACTTGGGGGCCCAAGTCACAAACTTTTCTCTTCCAATGGATATAGCAGGAGGCAAACTGGAGACCGGACCCTCAGCGATCTGGCTTCCTCTGCCGGGACAGAAAGCAACTTGATACTCGACCGCTACCCCCACCCCAGAGCTCCCCCACTGCGCTTGCGCACCCCCGCCCCCCAAAAGTGAGGAAGGGCCCGGGCAGTAAGTGCTGCCTCTGGCCCTTTAAGACTTAGGGGAGGGCGTGGGTTCCGCTGGGGTCCTGGGAGGGCAGTTGCGCCTGCGCCTTCTTTTCCCCTCCTCACCGACTCGGAGGGAATGGGCGGGGCCTAAAGGGCTCTGAGAATTTCACTACGCCTGCGCCCGCTCACCTTTACCCTGCCCACAGATTTTTCCAGAGGGAGCCAATTGGCTCCGGCTTCGGGTAGATGGGCGGGGCTATCTCAAGAAGAAGAAGTAGGGGAAGTACGCGGGGCGTCTGGAACTTAAAGGGGCAGCGTACCTTGGCCGTCCCGTTCCACAACAAGGTCCCTTCTGCGGTCTCAAAGGCTTATAAGCAAGGGCGGGGGCAGAGGGCTAAAGAAGGGAGTTTTTGCGGCCCGAGTGGGTAATGCGTGGAGGACTCCCCCAACTCGTCTCTCAAGGAAAAGGGGGTTCAGAAAGGGAGAGAGTTCTTCCCCCTCTCCTGCCTGGGTGTCGCTCCACCAGCCTCCTGGCCGTCGCGCCCCCTCCTCACTGCGCCACCCCCGGGTGTGCCTCCTTCCCTGCGTCTCACACAGCCCCTTTCTTGTCCGCAAAGACTGAGGAGCGGGGAGGGCGGGCCCTCTGACACCGGAACAGGAGCCGTGCGGCGTCCGGTTTCAGCAGGGAAGGCTTAGGCGGGCGTCCCAACCTCCGGGCTTCCGGTGCCGTTTCCCGGTTCGCTCGGCCGCGGTCGCTATGGAGGAGCCGGAGATGCAGCTCAAGGGGAAGAAAGGTGGTGCGGGCCTGCGGGCGGGACAGAGGGGGACACCCGCCCCATCCCTACCACCTGTATCTAGTCACGGACAAGTTCACTGAGAGCGTCTACGTCCTGGCCAACGAGCCATCCGTGGCCCTGTACCGGCTGCAGGAGCATGTGCGTCGCTCCCTCCCCGAGCTGGCCCAGCACAAGGTGAGCTGGGGCCTGCTGGGAGGAGCAGGGGCCCCTTGCCAAATATCTCCTGCGCCCCCTACAGGCAGACATGCAGCGTTGGGAGGAGCAGAGCCAGGGAGCCATCTACACTGTGGAGTACGCCTGCAGGTGAGCGCCACAGCCTCCCCGCTGCAGGGCCAGAGCGCTGACCAGGCCTGTCCTCCCGTTTCAGCGCCGTGAAGAACCTGGTGGACAGCAGCGTCTACTTCCGCAGCGTGGAGGGTCTGCTCAAACAGGCCATCAGCATCCGGGACCATATGAATGCCAGTGCCCAGGGCCACAGGTAGCTCCTGGGACCGCCCGCCCCCACTGCCACTCCCAGCTGCAAGGACCGTCTCTCAGCTGCGCTGGGAACCGCTGCTTCTCGCTTATTAGAAAACTGTCTCTTTCCTTTTGTCCTGGTGTCTGGTGACCTCCTCTTGTCCTGTGGCATCTATAACCTGAGTTCAGTCACTTAATACCGAGGTCCTGCGCTCTGCTGTGTGCCTGGCCCTGGGCTGGGCACTGGGGACATAGCAGTGACCGAGACAGACAGGCTCACAAGGAGACATACGACAACCAGGTAAACATGGCAGACAAGAGCATGTCAGATGCGCTGTGAAGAACACTGCGGGGCCCCTCCTAGGAGGTGGCATGAGTTACATGCAGACAGAGACGATCCGGGGGCAGACGGAGTTCCATGTGGGGCAGTGGTGAGGGCAGACGCTCTGGGGCTGGGATCCCTGGGAGTGTTCGAGAAGCACCGAGAAGGCTTCTGTGGCTGGAGCCGGCCAGCTGGGGGAGATGGGGCCAGGGAGATGGCAGGGGCCTCTCCCTGTCCCAGGACCCAGAGCCAAGGGAGGCTTTAAGCCCAGGACCAGGGGTCTGAAAACGAAAAGCACTCACAGTCCTTGAACATTGGAAAGAGAATTTTTGAAGAGTAGCCCTTCTTTTTGTTTTTGTTGGCATTCTAAGTTAATAAACACGCTTATGAACACACACTCATGTGCCAGGAGCAGGAATGTCGCCTTGG